ACACATACCTATATACACATATATACATATATACACATATATACATATATATACATATATACGTATATATATACACACACATAAAATATATATTATATATAATATATAACTATATATAGGCCAGGTGCGGTGGCTGATGCCTGTAATGCCAGCACTTTGGGAGGCCGAGGCGGGCAGATCACTTGAGGTCAGGAGTTCAAAACCAGCCTAGCCAAATGGTGAAACCCCGTCTCTACTAAAAATACAAAAAATTAGCGGGGCGTGGTTGGTGGTGCATGCTGAGGCAGGAGAATCGCTTGAACCTGGGAGGCGGAGCTTGCAGTGAGCCGGGATCACACCACTGCACTCCATCCAGTCTGGGCGACAGAGCGAGACTCCGTCTCAAAACAAAACCAACAACAACAACAACAACAAAAAGCTAAAATCTTACAAAAAGCGACCTGTTCCACTGTCCCTTGGGCCTGCGGTGATGGTGGGCCTGACTCCATTCGTCTTTAAACATCTCTATTCCCGGCCACATCTTTGGCCACCTATGCTCGAATAAAGTGTTGTCTTGGAGCCTGTTGTAAATTTAAGAATAAACTTTTGTTAAAAAAAAAAATACAGTGGCTCATCATCTCTTGAGTTGTTTTCACTCAGCCACTCCTACCTTAGCTGTGAACTTAAAGTAAAACAAGCCCCCAGAATCTTGCCAGAGTCAGCCCTTTGATCTTTGTTCTCCCCTGAACTCTATTACCTGGAATTAAAACAACGCATTTGAAAAAAAGAAAAACAAGCAAGTTTCTGAGCTCACCCTATACCCGCTGAACAGAATGACTGCGGTGGCGCCCCAGAACCTCTCACAGGCCTCTCAGCTGCTGCTAATGCCCGCCGAAGCCCCGACGCCCGGATAAGGCCAGGGCTGCCGGACCCGCTGCGGGCACTGGAGGACCCGGGGCTAGAGGGCGCCGCTCTCGCCCGGCTCGCGCCTCGGCTCCCGGAAAAGCAGCTCTGTCCGCCGTTCGGCTGCGCTCACCTCCTTTCCGCTTCCGGTGTCCCCTACAGTCATGGCTGCCGCCGTCGCTGCTGCCGGTGCAGGGGAACCCCAGTCCCCGGACGAATTGCTCCCGAAAGGCGACGCGGAGAAGCCTGAGGAGGAGCTGGAGGAGGACGACGATGAGGAGGTACTAGGGCCTCGCGGGGTGCAGAGCGGGAATTCGGCTAAGACCCGCGTCTACTCCACCACAGCTAGATGAGACCCTGTCGGAGAGACTATGGGGCCTGACGGAGATGTTTCCGGAGAGGGTCCGGTCCGCGGCCGGAGCCACTTTTGATCTTTCCCTCTTTGTGGCTCAGAAAATGTACAGGTAAGGAACGAGGGCAAAGGCACTGGGTACGTCATGCTCACCCTCTGGGGATTTTCCTCTGCAGGTTTTCCAGGGCAGCCTTGTGGATTGGGACCACTTCCTTTATGATCCTGGTTCTTCCCGTTGTCTTTGAGACGGAGAAGTTGCAAATGGAGCAACAGCAGCAACTGCAGCAGCGGCAGGTGAGCCCAGACCTTGGGCTTTTTGCCAGTGGTGATGCCTTACACCCCTCCTTTTCTTTTCCAGATACTTCTAGGACCTAACACAGGGCTCTCAGGAGGAATGCCAGGGGCTCTACCCTCACTTCCTGGAAAGATCTAGATTGTTATTGCTGTTTGAGCTGTCTCAGTGGGATAAGTTTGAAATTCAAGTGTTTGAACTGCTGATAATTTGGATTTTTTTTTTTTTTTAACTTTGGCACATTGATCTATCTAAACCTGGTGGGGAGAATTATCCCCACATTGTCTCATGGAAAGACTCAACTTGCAACTGTGCCCTCCACACTATCCTTACTTCTGTCTCCACTCTGATACCAGAGTGCAGCCATGCAGATGGTTATTCCAGCTCTGGTCACCCGACTCCTTTCACCAAATTGCTCCTAACTGGAAGATCTCACTTTCCCCTTGTGGGGTAGGAACCGATGCCAGTGGGAGGGATGTGCCCCTGACCATTAACGACTGTTTTTTTTTTTTTTTTTTAAAGAATGGAGTTGTTGGGGCAGGACATGCACACAATGTGAAACAGACAAAATGCATTACACCTGTAGTGTAAAGTGGCCACTATGAATCCCTATGTATGAGAGGAGGGAGGCAGGCTGCAGCTTCAGCCACAGAATGGGGACTATGGAAGACAGCAGGAGCTCATTTCCTCTGCACATTTTGGCTGTTAGACCTGTGTGTGTGTTTAAAAAAAGAGAAGTCAGTGCTCACTTTTTGTATTTAAATATTAAAAATGATTCCAACTGAAAGTGTCATCCTAAGTACCTTGAAATGAGACCACGTCAGAGACATGTACTGCCCCTCACATTTTCTCACCTAAACCAGCAGCACCTCCATCTTAACAGCCATAGGCCCAAATTGTTTCCAAGTGAAAATTCATTTTTAGCCAAGTACTTCATAGCAATCTTTGCCCTGAATTTAGGCAGTCACTTTGAGATCCATCAGCCTAAAACAAAGGATTGGGTCTATGTACTTCTTTAGTCTATAATGACACTGTGTAATTATAAAGTATTTGTAGGGAATAACATAGTACTGATTTCTGGGGAATAGGGGAGGGGGACAGAATTTTTTTTTTTTTTTTTTTGCCTGAGATCAGGTCTCACTGGAGTACAGTGGTGTCGTTTGGGTTCACTGCAACCTCTTACCTCCCCTCCAACTTGGCCTCCTGGGTAGCTAAGACTACAGGTACACGCCACCGTGCCCAGCTAGTTTCTTTTATTTTTGGTAGAGTCAGGGTTTCGCCTTGTTGCCCCAGATAGTCTTGAACTCCTGAGTTCTAGCCATCCACCCGCCTCTGGCCCCTCAAAGTGCTGGGATTATAGGCGTCACCCACCACGCCCAGCCAGAGTAAGCCTTTTGTGTGTTTATCAGATCAACCAACACTACAATCTAGGTGGTACTGTTCCCATTTTACAGAAGAGGAAACAGCCACAGAAAGGTAATTGCTCAAGGCTGCAGAGTTAAGTGCTAGACCTGGATTCAAATCCAGGCAGTCCAGCTACAGAACACTGCTGCTGTGCGCTCGGGATGGTGGGGCTGGGCCCAGGCCCGCTGGGTATACATGATCTTTCACTTGTTAACTAGGGAAAAACACTAGTCACCAGTGTGGTACAAACTTGTACTTAGGTGGATTCTTCAAATTGTCAAGATTAGTTTTTATAAATTAAAATAGACTGAAAAATGTCTTAGAGACATCTTTTGAACCAAATCCCATT